CGCCTGGGATCATATGTTACACGCATGTTTGTTCAATAAGCATGGAGTGCAGCCACCCACATGAATATTCATAGCTCCTCCTGTAGCCTGTTCAATATGTATGTTTAGCTAACCCCTTCAGCATAAAGCTCCTGCCCCAACCCCTCCTGCTTCTAAATGTCTGTCTCTGGTGTTAACCAGAGGCTGCTCTTCCCAGGCTGCTGGATGGCTACCTTGCAGGCTGTCACCCTTAACAAGAAATAAAGTGTCATTTGCAAATGCATCCCTTGTGTAATTTGTAGGTCACCACGCCATGGGAACACGCTACCAGGGGAAGGGAGCTGTGAGACGCGCAGGGAGGCTCCAGACAGGCTGGCCTGGGACACCAGCCGCTGCCCTTCCATAACATGGGGACAAGAGAGGGCAAAAGTTCAGCCCACCACGGAGGATCTCCGGGCAGGAGATGGGGAAGAAGGAGAAGCAGGAAGGAAAGAGCTCAGTGTGGGGGCGCGCATGGCATCCCGGTGGGACATCTGAGGCCCACACCCACCTGCTGTCCCTCCCTCCCACGGTGGCCTCCGAGGGTGACGGCCTGGGGGGAGGCAGACGCCTGGCCATTTACTCTCCCTCCCTGTCCCCATGGCCGCTGGGTGGGGGCCGTCTCTGGGATGATCCCCGAGGGCAGGATCCGGGAGTCCCTGCGGAGGCATCAGCCTGTCTGTCTTGATGGTGGAGAGGAGGCTCCAGCTGGGCGGGACCACCAGGGGAGGGGCTTGTGCTCTGCTGGCTCAGCCTGGTGTGGACCCACCTCCCGGGCGCTGGCTGCAATGACTTTCTCTTTCCCTTTGCAATTGCCTTGGGTCCTGCCGCACAGAGCGGCCTGTCTTTATCAGAGGTCCCTCTGCCAGGGGGAGGGCCCCAGAGAAAACCAGAAAGAGGGTGAGAGACTGAGGAAGATAAAGCGTCCCAGGGCCTCCTACACCAGCGCCTGAGCAGGAAGCGGGAGGGGCCATGACTACGAGGCCCTGGGAGGTCACTTTAGGGAGGGCTGTCCTAAAACCAGAAGCTTGGAGCAGAAAGTGAAACCCTGGTGCTCCAGACAAAGATCTTAGTCGGGACTAGCCGGCCAAGGATGAAGCCTCACTTCAGGTACCGCTGCCCGCTCTACCCACTGGGCCCCTTACATTGGCTGGTTTCTCTCTTGTGTCTTCAGAAACACAGTGGAGCGAATGTATCGAGACACATTCTCCTACAACTTTTATAATAGACCCATCCTTTCTCGTCGGAATACCGTCTGGCTGTGCTACGAAGTGAAAACAAAGGGTCCCTCAAGGCCCCCTTTGGACGCAAAGATCTTTCGAGGCCAGGTACCACCCGGACTCCAATCACTTTGCAGGCACAGAGCTTGCCCTGACCCTGCTCCTCTCCCAGGTGTATTCCGAACTTAAGTACCACCCAGAGATGAGATTCTTCCACTGGTTCAGCAAGTGGAGGAAGCTGCATCGTGACCAGGAGTATGAGGTCACCTGGTACATATCCTGGAGCCCCTGCACAAAGTGTACAAGGGATATGGCCACGTTCCTGGCCGAGGACCCGAAGGTTACCCTGACCATCTTTGTTGCCCGCCTCTACTACTTCTGGGACCCAGATTACCAGGAGGCGCTTCGCAGCCTGTGTCAGAAAAGAGACGGTCCGCGTGCCACCATGAAGATCATGAATTATGACGGTGAGAAGTGGGAGGTTCAGGGGTGTGGGAGAGGCTTGACTGCGTTCTCTCTTCTTTTTCTTAGAATTTCAGCACTGTTGGAGCAAGTTCGTGTACAGCCAAAGAGAGCTATTTGAGCCTTGGAATAATCTGCCTAAATATTATATATTACTGCACATCATGCTGGGGGAGATTCTCAGGTGAGGGTCTCCCTCCAGGCTCATCGCCTCGCTCCTCTCACCTCCTGCTCATCCTCTTGAGGCCTCCCCTCTGTTCCAGACCAGGTCCTCTCCTGGCCAGGCCCTCCTGCCTTCCCTCCTGCCCCCTGCCTGCCCTCGTGGTTACACTCCCTCACCCACACTCCTCGTGCTCCCTCCACCTCCCTGCCTCCCACCTGCTTTCCTGGGCCCTTCCTGTGAGTGAGAGGCCCCTTCTGCCTCCAGAGCAACCTCCATCCACCCCCACAGCCTGGGAGCCCCAACCTGGCCCCTTCCATCTCCCTGGCATAACCGAATTTGTCGTAAAACTGGACGTAGTAAGTGGGCATGAATAGTCACAAGCCCGGCAGTCAGAAGCTTTGAGCAACATCCTTAAAGGCCAACCTGAGCCCCTGAGAAGGAGCTGCCTCCATGGAAACAGAGCTTCAGGCTTCGGCTGCCATAGAAGATGGCCGGGCTGGGTGCCCACAGGGCAGGCATTTATTTTCTCACACATCTGGAGGCTGCAAGTCCAAGGTGGAGGGGTGGGCGGGGTTGTGTCTTCTGCAGTCGCTCCTCCTGGCTGGCAGGGGGTCCCTTCCGGCCCTGTCCTCTCTGGCCTTTCCTCTGTGCACCTGCACTCGTGGGGTCTCTCTGCCTCCAAATGTCCTCCTCGTTTATGGACCCCAGTCATGTGAATTTGGGCCCACACTGAAGGTCTCATTTAAGTTAATCATCTGATGAAAGGACCTGTCTCCAGGCCAGGTGCAGAGGCTCATGCCTGTAATCCCAGCACTTTGGGAGTCCAAGGCGGGTGGATCACCTGAGGTCAGGAGTTCGACACCAGCCTGGCCAACATGTTAAAACCCCATCTCTACCAAAAATACAAAAATTAGCCGGGAGTGGTGGTGGGCGCCTATAATTCTAGCTACTCGGAAGGCTGAGGCAGGAGAATCGCTTGAACCCGGGAGGCGGAGGTTGCGGTGAGCCCAGACTGCGCCGCTGCACTCCAGCCTGGGCAAAAAAGCGAAACTTCTTCTCAAACAAACAAACAAGAAAGAAAGGACCTGTTTCCAAATACAGCCACCCTTTGAGGGAGCGGGGGTTAAGGCTTCAATACATTGATTTTGGGGAGAAACAGTGAAGGCCACGGCAAGAAGCTGCAGTCATTGTGGGCGGGCCTGGGTGGGGAGTGCAGGGGTTCCTGTCCTGTGTGTCTGTTTCCCAGGGGAGTCCTGACCTGACTCTCACAGCCCCTCCACCCAGATGTTCCTGTGTGCTTCACCCACCCCATTCCTTCTGCACCCAACACTCCTGAGCCCCTCCTTAGCTCCCCCGACAGGCTCCCCTGCTCCCCCACTCCCGGGCTGCTCCTCTTCTCAGCCTCTCTCTGGGCCTCTCTGGGGTCCGGACATGACCCCTCAGCTGATGCCTGTGGCTTCCCCAGCCAGAATCTTCCCAGTTCCAGGCTGGGCTCTGCAGAGTCCTATCAAAGGTGGCATCCTCCCCTCTGTCCACTCCAGGGTGAAGATCTGGTGTTTCTGGTTTGGAAATGCCTCTGCACTGGGTGCTAATAATTCACTTTTACCTTTATAATTGTGGTTTTGTAAGGACAGGTATTTTTG